TGGTGTCCTGGCTTAGGGTGTGCTTTGCTTGGTATCTCCCCCTTTTAACCCCCCTCTTCCTAATATCCACCTCACCCTCCAGATTCAGCCCAAACTCTGCATTCTGTCCCCTACCTTCTCCACTCCCCCAAGGCGAGTTAGGCACCCTTCCTCACTGTAGCACCCTGAGCTAAGGCTACCTAACTTACTGTTGGTAATTTTCTTTGCCTGTAATTTCACTGAGGGCAGGAACTGTTCCTTATTCATGTCCACACTTTTCTGCCAATAGTAAGCCTGTTTACAGTTTAGTGAATGAATGAGGATACATTGCAAAGGAAGCTTGGAAGTCCTTTATTTAACTCATGCAGACCGACTTTAAACCCACAGCACACGGGAACACGGGACATTTTGAGTAATGCTCCAAAGAGAATCTCAGAAATAGCCAAACCTTGGTTCTCATCCATTCTTGATTACAGAAATGGGGAACACTGAGCCAAGATGCGAAATCAGGAAAGTGCTTTTGGTCCACTGGTCTAGCTGCAGTCTAGAAGCGGCTTGCGGGAGAAGCTACCAGAAAGAGCCCGGAAGGTTCCTGTCATCATTCGGGGTGGCAGAAGTTTGTCCTGGCTTTTAACCTTTTTTGGGGTCACAAGACCCTTAGGGAATGAATATACAGCTATAGCTCCTCTCCCTAGAAAAATGCAGACACCCATAGTGTTTTCCAGACAACTGCAGGGCATTCGTGGACTCCCGAGGCCCATCCTTACGCCCCGACACTCGGGAAGTAGGAGTGAATGAATGCGCTGTTTACCTGCCCTAGGGACAAGAGGTAAACTAAGTCATTCATTCACTCATTCCTTCTGTCTTGAGCCCCAGCTCAGGGCTAGCCTGGGTGCTCCCGGCCGTGGGGCTCCGCCCCGGCACGGGGCCACGAAGGAGGGCCACCCCCCTCGCCGCGCGCCCGCGGCCCCGCTTCCACCGCGCCGCGCCCTCTTCCGCCGTGAGAGTCGCTTCCGCGCACGTGATCTCGGCGTCGCGCTCTGATGAGTTTTCCGCGGCCGGCCGCTGCTCAGCCGCTGTCGCTCCGGCTCCGGCTGCGGCTGCCGCTGCCGAGGCTGCTGCGCGGCGCCTGGCGGGCTCGGGACGCGCGGGCCGGGGCCGAGGGCTCTGGGCGCCGAGATGGAGCCGTGAGTCCCCGGCCGAGCGGGCGGGCTGGCTGGACCGTCCCTCACTGCTGGCTTCTGCCCCCAGGCTGGCGCCCATGCGGCTCTACACGCTCTCCAAGCGCCACTTTGTCCTCGTGTTTGTCGTCTTCTTCATCTGCTTTGGCCTGACCATCTTCGTTGGGATCAGAGGTAAGGTTCGGTTTTTACTCATTGAATCTTTTATCTGCTTTTGTCCTTTTCTGTTACACTTTAGGACCTAAAGTGATCCAGACTTCTGCGGCTAATTTTTCACTAAATAATAGCAAAAAGGTAAGACTGGGTCTGAGTGGCAGCTGGGTGGTTCACATGGATTACTTTGTTTTTTTTTCTTCAGCTAAAGCCAATTCAAATACTTTCAAATCCACTGTCTACATACAATCAGCAACTATGGCTGACATGTGTTGTTGAGTTGGATCAATCAAAAGGTATGGAGCTTGACATTTTGGAATGATTTTTCGGTCTCTAACACTGAATTTTTTTCTTTTGTAGAAACTTCTATTAAGACAAGCTTTCCCATGACTGTTAAAGTCGATGGTGTAGCTCAAGATGGAACCACGATGTACATTCATAACAAAGTTCACAACCGGACAAGGACCCTCACATGTGCAGGGGTGAGTGTGTGGGGTGAGCCCCACAGTCAGTCCTTTAAAGGCAAATCTTTCTGTGTATTTGCAGAAATGTGCGGAGATTATTGTGGCTCACCTTGGCTACCTGAACTACACTCAGTATACAGTGATAGTGGGATTTGAACACCTGAAGCTCCCCATCAAGGGAATGAACTTCACAGTAAGTATACCAGCTGACTGCACGTTTCCATGTTTCAAATTGTTTTCTCCACTTTCTATTTTAGTGGAAGACTTATAACCCTGCCTTCTCCCGGTTGGAAATCTGGTTCCGGTTTTTCTTTGTGGTGCTCACCTTCATCGTCACTGTGAGTACCATTCGCCTGATGGACCGCAGCAGGGCAGTAACTGGAGGCCTGATTTGGTTTGCAGTGCCTGTTTGCGCATTCCCTCCGGAAATTTTCCATGAGAGACTGGGGCATCGAGCAGAAGTGGATGTCTGTTCTCCTGCCTCTGCTGCTACTTTACAATGGTGGGTAGTTCCATTTTTACTTAGGAACTTTTTTCCACATGGATTTCTGCCCTTTGTGTTCCAGATCCGTTCTTCCCCCTCTCCTTCCTGGTCAACAGCTGGCTCCCAGGGATGCTGGATGACCTCTTTCAGTCCATGTTCCTGTGCGCCCTGCTGCTCTTCTGGCTGTGCGTGTACCACGGGATTCGTGTCCAGGTGAGCCGGAGCCGCCCTCACTGCCGGGGGAGTTATTTCTTACTTCTTATTTTTTTCTTTTTAGGGAGAAAGAAAGTGTTTAACTTTCTATTTGCCTAAATTCTTCATTGTTGGACTATTGTGGTTGGCTTCTGTTACGCTAGGAATATGGCAAACGTGAGTAATTCTATTATGTGTGAAACTTCAGTATACCCATACTATGTTTTTCTTTTTTTTTTAGACGAATAGGAGGGTGACTTTAGTCACAGGCTGCTCAAAAACACAGGCTGCAGAGAACAGGATTTGGATTGGCAAACTCATTGTACCCTCATGTCACACTCCTTCTTTGCTCCTACCTTGGAGCATTTTGGCTGGGAGGCAAAACCCCAATGCTATTACAGGCAGTCCCCTTACCCCTCATTCCACACCCACTACCCAGAAACTGAAGCCTCATGACCCGCTTTGAGGAAAAATATCCCGTCCTGGTTTTCTGTGTTCCAGTCGGCCTTCCAAACACATCCTCCCCCTGGGACACAGACTTCAGGCCAGCCTGTATTACGTCAGGTTGCTAGTTGCCCTTTTCTGGGAGACTCCCAATGACTGTGCCCTCTCTGCTTAAAGACTGTAGAGGCAACTGGTGTTCTCACGCAAAGTGGCCAGGGTGTGGGAGACTAGATCTTTGACTCTGGCAGTCTCCAGGACTGTATGCAAGGCCAGGCCCAGGTGGGCATACTGGCAAAGGCTTTTGGGAACCCGGCTAGGGAGGAAGTAGGGAGCATCCGTTTCCATGATGATTCTCTCCAGTGGGATCTGCCTCAGCACTTCCCGGGCTTCTCAGGTGGAGGAGTACGTCAGGACTGCCATGAGGCCCACCGACGTTGGGAAAGTACTTCAGCAGGGGTTCCATGGCCAGGTAGCTGCAGTGAAGCAATGCTTGTGTATCTTGTAGTCAGAGAACACACATTTTCTCATGGTGTCCAGCAGATCCTCGTCAGCTTGCTGGCAGAGGATCACCAAAGCTTCTCTAGAGACGCAGCCAGCTCAAGCTGTCTCTTAAATACCTTGTGATGTTCTGGGACAGGCATGGTGCACTTGTAGGAGTAATTGAAGCCTGTTTCTCCAAATGCCACAGTCGTGGGGTGCCTTAAGGCTTGTAAAAGATTTCTTTCCTGACTCTTATTGTAGTAACATGGAAAATGAGGGTGACAGCCAAAGGCCCCCCAGACCAGATTCTCTTTCAACAGCTCCCCCCGTAGGCAATTTGTCAGGGTGAGGGTGGCAGAGGTCAGAGATGCAACCCTGAAATTCCTTAGAGAAGGAGCTGCTGTAAATTCTTCTGAACTTAGTCAAGGTCCCTTTGAAAGACAACTTGGAATACAGCATATCCAAATGACAGTGGGTATCAGTGAAGCCCTGCTCTAGGCTTGGCTCCCAGTGGCTCTTTGGCAGGGAGCTGGATGTGTGTCCTCCACAAGGACACAGAGGCATCTCCTCTTGGAATGTTCTTCTTTGCTTCACCTCTTTTCCTCCCGAGCTTCTGGAGAAGTGAAATGAGTGAGAATTCTGGGAGCTGCCTTCCTCTGAGGCCTCCACATCTCTGGAGACGTTATGGGCGCTCACTGCAGAGTTGGGGGAAGAATCACTCAGGCACTCGGGCTGCTCCTCCCAGCCTGTGCTGCGTCATTGCTGCTGCTGCTCACAGACAGGTAGCCGGCAGGCTTGGGGCTGCTGGTGCACTAGCTGACATACTCACACCAAGGACTACTGTAAAAATGAGGCAGGTACATGACATAGTAGTGAAGGAAGAAGGCTCTGGAATGGCTGAGGGTTTCAGTGGGACGGGTTCCTCCTGAGAGAATCTGACCGTGGAGATCTCCAGATCAGACCAGTTGCTTCCTGAAGAGGGGTGCTCCATCACCACCTCCCTATCTTTATGCTTTCGGATTTCTAAATGAGAGAGTCATCCAGAAACTCGAGGGGTGGAGAGCATTTGTCAGTGACTGTCCTTTGGTCCCCAAGGGGCTCCTCAGTGGGTTTCTCCTGAGGGTCTGTGACTACTCTCCTGTCACAGAAGCTGCTCCTCTCTGGCACTGTCTTGTCCTTCTCCACTGACCTCTGGGATTGACTATCCTTCTCAGCAGGGGTGACTGTGACACTCCTGGCTGTTCCTTCTCAGTCTTGGCTGGTCCTTCACTCCTAGCTGGTCCTTCTCCACAACTGGGACACTCTGCTATGCTTGGTTTTGAACTAGTGACAGCCTCTCCCTTCCTTTTCGGCATTGATTTCCCTGGATGCCCTGGTTAGCCTCCAGGTAGATCATTGTGGAGCCCTGATGTCGAAGTCTATCCGTCTTCCTTTTCTGGACCTTGTTGGGTTCCTCAGTCGTATCATTCTGACTCTCAGCTTCAGTTGCAAATTAAGAGTTCATGGAGTTACGAGAACTATCTTTGGAATCAGCCTTAAAGCTGCAGGCTTCCTTTTCTAGAGAAGCTATTTCTTCTAGAAAGGGATTGGTAGGATGTGGAGGGGTTCCCCCTGACGAAAGGACTCCCTGAGTGCTCTGAATCAGGCAGCCTTTGGTGGCGGCCCCGCCCACACCTGTGCCCGAGGAATGCCGGGGAGGAATGTAAGAGTTAAAGAAAGGAAAGAAACAGGAAAAGCGGCTCAACAGTCAAAGACAGGTTTGTTTTGGACAATAAACCTGAGAGGGCCTTCTGGCCGAGTTAGGTCAGAGTCACTCTCTCTTACAGGCTAAGAGTATTTAAGGGTTCAGGGCAGAAGAGGTTATCACAGGCTTGGAATGTTTCTGTATCTCTTCGCCTTGCTTATCTGGGAGGGGGAGGTTTTGTGTCTGTTCCCATACAACTCCCTGCAGCTGCAGGGATACCCCCCCCACCTCCTAGTCTGCTTTTAGCTTGTCTATCTTAGCGCATTTAAAGGGAAAGGAATGTGCTTATTAGGGCCTACTTTTTTACTGGGGCCCATTTTTGGGGGCCCATTTACACTCCCAAAACATGAGTGTGAAGTTCGGTGGTTACCCAAGAGACTTGGGTGCCCAGCTGTGCCCAGCTGTCTTATCTGTGTTTTACTGTCTACTCTTTCTGGCTGCTTTTTGTTAGAAGTGATTTCCTTGAAACGTAAGAAGTTAGAAAGGGAGCTGGAACTGAAAATGGGGGTGTTTGTCCAAGATGACGGTGCTCCTGCTCTGTCATTCCAGACCCTATAGTTATAAAAGGACCAGGGGCGACGTGTTCTTTCTGGTTACTTCCTGCTGGGTGGGAGAGGTAGAGAGTCCCTTGGTCTCGGATTGACTGCGGGAGCAATGCCGTCTGTAGATGTTTTGGATAGTTGTCTGTGAAATAGCCATGCTCCTGTCAGTTAAGAATCTTTGAAAAAGGTTAATTAGGCAGGGTAAAAACATTAGTCCTAGGCTTATTATTAGGAGAGGGCCCAGGAATGGGATGACCCATGGTATGCTTTTTGTTCCCAAACCAATAATTCATTTGGTTGTTTTGGTATTCGCTTAGCATTTTAGCCCTTTGTTTGAGATTTTTAGCAGCCTCTCTTACGAGACCTGATTGGTTGAGATAGAAGCAACATTTCTTTCCCAATGAGAGGCAGAGGCACATGTTTGGAAAGACCCATGTGTTATTTTTTATTAGTAACTGTTATTCCTGCTGTAAGGATAGTAATTAAGCAAAATGCTACGGTAATTGAGATTGTCTGTCTGATATCCTACCCTCAGGGTGCTGCAGTACATAGTCCTACTGCAAATAGTCCAGTAAAGCAGTTCCCGCAAGGGTGGCATGGTAAATAATTTCCATAAAAAAGCTTTAATATTTGGCTTAAAAGGAGAGGTAGAAATGACAAAAAGTACTTGGTGAGGTAAGAGTGAGACTGAGTCAGATGAGTAATTGTCACTCAGTTAGTTATTTTTTATGATTTTCAACTTAAGATTTCTTATTTCTTTACATTGATATTTAGGACGTTCCTCTGGGCTGTTGGGATTGCTTCCTCAGCTTTTCAGGCTTTGACTTGAGTGTGATGTATGCAGGGGTTGATTCCTGTAACAGATGTAATTTAAACTGTCGAAAACCATAAAAATTGAAAAACATCAGTCAAGACTAGAATTTAACAGGTGTGCTATAGTTTTTGAAACCTAATTTTCTCTCTCCAGTTTACCATTTTTATTAAAAGACAAATCATAATAGGACTGGTTTGCTTTATTATACTTGGCTTATTTATTTGTATACAGTGCAGCAAGAGTAATTATTTGCTACATACACCTTTTAAATTGGCTTTGATGGAACTTTTTTCCATAGAAGGAATCAGATAAGACTTTCCAAAGCCAAACCCAGCCATGGATTTGTACCATTAAATACCTATGAGTTGGGTGAATTCCTTTCCTCTTGAGGTTTCAAGATAACTTGGGGTTCCTGGCCTGTCAAAGTGACATGCTTTGCTTAGCACAGGTCAGAAACTCTGTACAGGGACTGTGTACACAGAATATGAGACCAGTTTCCAAGGGCTTTCTTGGCTTCCTAAGTCAAGTTCGATTCCTTAAAGGAGAGCACACCATTCCAGTGAAAGCCTTGGCAGAATAACCAGTTTCTCCAATTGTGTTCTGTTACGCAAGAAAATATATTCTTACCGCACTGATGCACACAACTATATTGTTGTGGTTTAAGAATACTTATAACTAGTTTTCAAATTCTAGAGGAACTAGGCAGAGAGAAACAAACATCTTTAAATCCTAATATTTACAGGAGTATATTTAGTTTAAGACAAGTTTCCTTGACTCTGGAAAATAAAATAAGGATTGGCAGTGTCCTGTTCGGATACAATCAGAAACACAATTGACAAATAAATTTGGTTATTTCTGTGGTTTACAGTAACCCAACATAACCTTACTTGTGATTAATAGCACATATTTAGATACTAGAACCTTAGACATCCCATACAGTTTTAGAACATATGTTAATATTATTCCCTCAAATAAAACCTATTGGACATTATCTTGACAATTTCATGTACCTAAACATGTTAAATAATCCTGTTTACCTCTTTTCTGGATGCTCCAGGGGCCTTCTGCAGCACCCAAAGGCCGGGGGTTAGGAAAGACAACCTTGAGACTAAAGTTTGATTTGGGGAAGCCTGTTAAATATGTTGAAAATTTGAAACACTTGATAGTATGAAATAGAACTTTAGATTACCATTAAGTTTTTGCTTCGCCAAAATGATGAGTTAAACATTTGAAAGCAAAAACCATTCCTCATCCTTTTTATTACATAAAAATCCTCTTTAAGAGAGAAAGTTGAATTTTATCCTTGCATTCGTTTGCTATTAATATTAACCCTAATTTTTAATGAAACCTTATAGACAATCCTATTTAAAAAAAATTTTTTTTTAATTACACTTTAAGTTCTAGGGTACATGTGCACAACGTGCAGGTTTGTTACATATGTATACATGTGCCATGTTGGTGTGCTGCACCCATTAACGCATCATTTACATTAGGTATATCTCCTAATGCTGTCCCTCCAACCTCCCCCCACCCTACGACAGGCCCTGTTGTGTGATGTTCCCCACCCTGTGTCCAAGTGTTCTCATTGTTCATTTCCCACCTATGAGTGAGAGTATGTGGTATTTGGTTTTCTGTGCTTGGCGATAGTTTGCTCAGAATGATGGTTTCCAGCTTCATCCATGTCCCTGCAAAGGACATGAACTCATCCTTTTTTATGGCTGCATAGTATTCCATGGTGTATATGTGTCACATTTTCTTAATCCAGTCTATCATTGATGAACATTTGGGTTGGTTCCAAGTCTTTGCTGTTGGGAATAGTGCTGCAATAAACATACGTGTGCATGTGTCTTTATAGTAGCATGATTTGTCATCCTTTGGGTATATATCCAGTAATGGGATGGCTAGGTCAAATGGTATTTCTAGTTCTAGATCCTTGAGGAATTGCCACACTGTCTTCCACAACGGTTGAACTAGTTTACACTCCCACCAACAGTGTAAAAGTGTTCCTCTTTCTCTACATCCTCTCCAGGACCTGTTGTTTCCTGACGTTTTAATGATTGCCATTCTAACTGGTGTGAGTTGATATCTCATTGTGGTTTTGATTTGCATTTCTCTGATGGCCAGTGATGATGAGCATTTTTTCATGTGTCTTTTGGCTGCAGAAATGCCTTCTTTTGAGAAGTGTCTGTTCATATCCTTCACCCACTTTTTGATGGGATTGTTTGATGCTTTCTTGTAAATTTAAGTTCTTTGTAGATTCTGGATATTAGCCCTTTATCAGATGAGTAGATAGCAAAAATTTTCTGCCATTCTGTAGGTTGCCTGTTCACTCTGATGGCAATTTCTTTTGCTGTGCAGAAGCTCTTTAGTTTAATTAGATCCCATATGTCTATTTTGGCTTTTGTTGCCATTGCTTTTGGTGTTTTAGTCATGAAGTCCTTGCCCATGCCCATGTCCTGAATGGCATTGCCTAGGTTTTCTTCTAGGGTTTTTATGGTTTTAGGTCTAACATTTAAGTCTTTAATCCATCTTGAATTAATTTTTGTATAGGGTGTAAGGAAGAGATCCCATTTCAGCTTTCTACATATGGCTAGCCAGTTTTCCCAGCACCATTTATCAAATAGGGAATCCTTTCCCCATTTCTTGTTTTTGTCAGGTTTGTCAAAGATCAGATGGTTGTAGATGTGTGATATTATTTCTGAGGGCTCTGTTCTGTTCCCTTGTTCTACATCTCTGTTTTGTTACCAGTACCATGCTGTTTTGGTTACTGTAGCCTTGTAGTATAGTTTAAAGTCAGGTAGCATGATGTTCCAGCTTTGTTCTTTTTGCTTAGGATTGTCTTGGCAATGTGGGCTCTTTTTTGGCTCCATATAAACTTTAAAGTAGTTTTTTCCAATTCTGTGAAGAAAGTCCTTGGTAGCTTAATGTGGATGGCATTGAATCTATAAATTACCTTGGGCAGTATGGCCATTTTCACGATATTGATTCTTCCTATCCATGAGCATGGAATGTTCTTCCATTTGTTTGTGTCCTCTTTTATTTCGTTGAGCAGTGGTTTGTAGTTCTCCTTCAAGAGGTCCTTCACATCCCTTGTAAGTTGGATTCCTAGGTATTTTATTCTCTTTGAAGCAATTGTGAATGGGAGTTCACTCATGATTTGGCTCTTTGTTTGTCTGTTATTGGTGTATAGGAATGTTTGTGATTTTTGCACATTGATTTTGTATCCTGAGACTTTCCTAAAGTTGCTTATCAGCTTAAGGAGATTTTGGGCTGAGACGATGGGGTTTTCTAGATATACAATCATGTCATCTGCAAACAGGGACAATTTGACTTCCTTTTTTCCTAATTGAATACCCTTTATTTCTTTCTCCTGCCTGACTGCCCGGGCCAGAACTTCCAATACTATGTTGAATAGGAGTGGTGAGAGAGGGCATCCCTGTCTTGTGCCAGTTTTCAAAGGGAATGCTTCCAGTTTTTGCCCATTCAGTATGATATTGGCTGTGGGTTTGTCATAAATAGCTCTTATTATTTTGAGATACGTCCCATCAACACCTAGTTTATTGAGAGTTTTTAGCATGAAGCGCTGTTGAATTTTGTCAGAGGCCTTTTCTGCATCTATTGAGATAATCACGTGGTTTTTGTCTTTGGTTCTGTTTATATGCTGGATTACATTTATAGATTTGTATATGTTGAACCAGCCTTGCATCCCAGGGATGAAGCCAACTTGATCGTGGTGGATAAGCTTTTTGATGTGCTGCTGGATTCGGTTTGCCAGTATTTTATTGAGGATTTTCACATCAATGTTCATCAGGGATATTGGTCTAAAATTCTCTTTTGTTGTGTCTCTGGCCAGGCTTTGGTGTCAGGATGATGCTGGCCTCATAAAATGAGTTAGGGAGGATTCCTTCTTTTTCTATTGATTGGAATAGTTTCAGAAAGAATAATAGCAACTCCTCCCTGTACCTCTGGTAGAATTCGGCTGTGAATCCGTCTGGTCCTGGACTTTTTTTCGTTGGTAAGCTATTAATTATTGCCTCAATTTCAGAGCCTGTTATTGGTCTATTAAGAGATTCAGCTTCTTCCTGGTTTCGTCTTGGGAGAGTGTATGTGTCCAGGAATTTATCTATTTCTTCCAGATTTTCTAGTTTATTTGAGTAGAGGTGTTTATAGTACTCTCTGATGGTAGTTTGTATTTCTGTGGGTTCGGTGGTGATATCCCCTTCATCATTTTTTATTGCATCTATTTGGTTCTTCTCTCTTCTTTATTAATCTTGCTAGCGGTCTATTTTGTTGATCTTTTCAAAAAACCAGCTCCTGGATTCATTGATTTTTTTGAAGGGTTTTTTTTGTGTCTCTATCTCCTTCAGTTCTGCTCTGATCTTAGTTATTTCTTGCCTTCTGCTAGCTTTTGAATGTGTTTGCTCTTGCTTCTCTAGTTCTTTTAATGGTGATGTTAGGGTGTCAATTTTAGATCTTTCCCGCTTTCTCTTGTGGGCATTTAGTGCTATAAATTTTCCTCTACACACTTCTTTAAATGTGTCCCAGAGATTCTGGTATGTTGTGTCTTTGTTCTCATTGGTTTCAAAGAACATCTTTATTTCTGCCTTCATTTCGTCATTTACCCAGTAGTCATTCAGGAGCAGGTTGTTCAGTTCCCATGTAGTTGTGAGGTTTTGAGTGAGTTTCTTAATCCTGAGTTCTAATTTGATTGCACTGTGGTCTGAGAGACAGTTTGTTATAATTTCTGTTCTTTTACATTTGCTGAGGAGTGCTTTACTTCCAACTATGTGGTCAATTTTGGAATAAGTATGATGTGGTGCTGAGAAGAATGTATATTCCATTGATTAGGGATGGAGAGTTCTGTAGATGTCTGTTAGACCTGCTTGGTGCAGAGCTGAGTTCAAGTCCCGGATATCCTTGTTAGCTTTCTGTCTTGTTGATCTGTCTAATGTTGACAGTGGGGTGTTAAAGTCTCCCATTATTATTGTGTGGAAGTCTAAGTCTCTTTGTAGGTCTCTAAGGACTTGCTTTATGAATCTGGTTGCTCCTGTATTGGGTGCATATATATTTAGGATAGTTAGCTCTTCTTGTTGCATTGATCCCTTTACCATTATGTAATGGCCTTCTTTGTCTCTTTTGATCTTTGTTGGTTTAAAGTTTGTTTTATCAGAGACTAGGATTGCAACCCCTGCTTTTGTTGTTGTTGTTGTTGTTGTTTTCCATTTGCTTGGTAGATATTCATCCATCCCTTTATTTTGAGCCTATGTGTGTCTCTGCACGTGAGATGGGTCTCCTGAATACATCATACTGATGGGTCTTGACTCTTTATCCAATTTGCCAGTCTGTGTCTTTTAATTGGGGCATTTAGCCCATTTACGTTTAAGGTTAATATTGTTATGTGTGAATTTGATCCTGCCATTATGATATTAGCTGGTTATTTTGCTTGTTAGTTGATGCTGTTTCTTCCTAGCATTGATGGTCTTTACAGTTTGGCATGTTTTTGCAGTGGCTGGTACCGTTGTTCCTTTCCATGTTTAGTGCTTCCTTCAGGAGCTCTTGTAAGGCAGGCCTGGTGGTGACAAAAATCTCTCAGCATTTGCTGTCTGTAAAGGATTTTATTTCTCCTTCACTTATGAAGCTTAGTTTGGCTTGATACGAAACTCTGGGTTGAAAAGTGTTTTCTTTAAGAATGTTGAATATTGGCCCCCACTCTTCTGGCTTGTAGAGTTTCTGCTGAGAGATCAGCTATTATTCTGATGGGCTTCCCTTTGTGAGTAACCTGACCTTTCTCTCTGGCTGCCCTTAACATTTTTTCGTTCATTTCAACCTTGGTGAATCTGACAATTATGTGTCTTGGGGTTGCTCTTCTCAAGGAGTATCTTTGTGGCGTTCTCTGTATTTCCTGAATTTGAATGCTGGCCTGCCTTGCTAGGTTGGGGAAGTTCTCCTGGGGGATAATATCCTGAAGAGTGTTTTCCAACTTGGTTCCATTCTCTCTGTCACTTTCAGATACAACAATCAAACATAGATTTGGTCTTTTCACATAGTCCCATATTTCTTGGAGGCTTTGTTCGTTTCTTTTTACTCTTTTTTCTCTGAACTTCTCTTCTTGCTTCATTTCATTCATTTGATCTTCAGTTACTGATACCCTTTCTTCCACTTGATCGAATCGGCTACTGAAGCTTGTGCATGCGTCACGTAGTTCTTATGCCATGGTTTTCAGCTCCATCAGGTCGTTTAAGGTCTTCTCTGTGCTGTTTATTCTAGTTAGCCATTTGTCTAATCTTTTTTCAAGGTTTTTAGCTTCTTGGCGATGGGTTCGAACATCCTCCTTTAGCTCGGAGAAGTTGGTTATTACCGATCTTCTGAAGCCTACTTCTGTCAACTCGTCAAAGTCATTCAGAGGAAGGAGTTTTGGAGGAAGGAGAGACCTAGGGAGGGTTTTTTGTTTTGTTTTTGTAAGAGAAGGATGTTGGCCAGGCGCGGTGGCTCACGCCTATAATCCCAGCACTTTGGGAGGCCAGTGCAGGCCGATCATGAGGTTAGGAGATTGAGACCATCCTGGCCAACATGGTGAAATGCCGTCTGTACTAAAATACAAAAAATTAGCCAGGCGTGATGGTACACACCTGTAGTCCCAGCTACTTGGGAGGCTGAGGCAGGAGAATTACTTGCACCTGGGAGGCAGAGGTTGCAGTGAGCTGAGATTGCGCCACTGCACTCCAGCCTGGCGACACAGCGAGACTCCGTCTCAAAAAAAAAAAAAAAAAAAAAAGGAGGATGTCATGAGGGGTGCAAGGTTGACATAGAGAGGGTAGAGGAAAGCCTGAGTATAGGGAACCTCTTGCCATTTGCCATTCCTGGTGATAAAATTGTCAAGGTCCCTGAGAATCTGAAAGTTAAAGGGTGCTGTTCTCAGGCAATTGGCTGTTATTATCTTGTTTGTATTGGGACCAGGCCATATTGCAATAAAAAACTAAACACTTTGGCTTTAGGAGTCCCTGTGAGCCAAGTTTGGCG